CCCTCGGGAGGGGGTGGGTGGGCTGCGCTGAGTGGGAGTGGGTCAGTGGGAGCGGGTCCATGGGAGCGGGTCGGCGGGAGCAGGTCGGTGGGAGCGGGTGGGTAGCCCGCGCTCAGTGGGAGTGACTCAAAAGCCATGGGCTTGGGCGTCTGACACTCCTGTTTTTTCTTTCCTTTTTTTTTTAAACTTAATCCCAAATGTGATAGTAACACCTGGTTTTTTCTTGCTCTGGGTTGGCTCCTCTTGCCTCTGTGACCTTGGGCAGCTGCTTCCTAGCCTTCTGGAGCCTCAGTTTCCTCAGGTGAGATGGGCTGGCACGGCGGTTTAGGGAGCTGCCGTGGGCTGGGCCTAGCGTGAGTCCTGGCTCTGTGGTAATCAGAGTGCAGGTGGTTGTCAACACTTCTCTGGGGTCACTGCCAGGCTGCCCTGCCCCACCCCTCTCTCCGGAGGGTTAGGGTGTATTTCAGGAGAGGGTAGGAGCAGAGGGGCTCTGTCTAGGCCTGGTCCTTCTCCTCTGGTCATTGTGTGAGACCCAGAACCTTCCATGGGGGCTGTGAAGCAGCCCAGGGTCTGCCTGATCCCTGGTCCTGGAGGGGAGGGGATGGAGTGAGAGCCTGGCTCCCGCCCACCCTGGGTAGGGTGGATGCTGGGGCAGCCCTTACTGGGCACTGGCAGCATGTCAGAGGCCCTGGGAAGGCGCCCTGGCCAGCTGGGCACCTCCTCCCCCGCCGTGCGGCCACTGGCCTCTTGCTGCCAGCTCTGTTCTCCCCTGGGAGAGACTTGGTTCCCTCCTGGCAGAGCCGGGGCTGCTGGGAAGGGAAGATGGAGCCTGCCAGCTTCTTGATGGAGCCTGGAGGCCAGGGGCACGGGTGCAGTTGTCCTCTGGGAAGCTGGGGGCCCATCCCCCTCCCTTCCACCAGAACCAGTGACTCCCAGGAAGGGGCTGGCAGCCAGGTCACCTGCAGGGGGCAGCAGGAGCCAGAGGTCCCAGCCAGGCCCTTGGCCCAGGGACAGTGGGGTGCTCAGTGTCTGGGACTGGTGGGCAGAGGCAGCCACCTTATGGCCTGGACCCGGGTCTGTGCCAGCTGTTGGCGGCAGCTGGCAGAAGCGGTCCTGTTCACCCCCACTGGGATGGGAGCGGAGGAGAGGACCCCCTTGCTGGGCCCTGCCCCTGCCAGCCAGTCTCCTAGGCCCTCAATCTTGAGGGGTCCAGGTACCCCAAATTCTGGGTTCTCCGATCCCCCTAGCGGCTTTGCCGGCAGTGACCCCCTCTCTAGGGGGCATAGGGAGGTGGGCCTGAGTGCTGATAGCAGCTCCCCCTGGGGTCCTGGGGCCACCGGGTTCTCCTGGCCCACAGCCGTCCTTCTGGCCGACCTTGAGCGGGATGCCAGGCAGGGGGAGTGTGCCCTTCCTGGGGCTGCCATGGCAGGCCTGGCCCCACTGAAACCCGAAGCCAGCCGGAGCTCCAGCCCCGGGCCGACTGGCTGCATTAGGGCAAGGGTAGCGGCAGAGGCTGGAACAAGGAACCCGGGCAATGCTGGGGCTGAGCTGGAGAGCTGGCTGCCTTGCTGCCACGGCCATCCTGAGACTCCAGAGCCGAGGGGAGGGCAGCTGCCAACTGCACCAGGTGAGCACCGGGACCTGGTGAGCCAGCCAGCTGCCTGATTCTGACCCGTTCTTGTCACCCGCAGAGCTGCCATCAGTCATGCTCTTAAACGGGGACTGCCCAGAGAGCCTGAAGAAGGAGGCGGCGGCGGCCGAGCCACCCAGGGAAAATGGGCTTGACGAGGCCGGCCCGGGAGATGAGACCACCGGCCAGGAAGTCATTGTCATTCAGGACACGGGCTTTTCTGTGAAGATCCTCGCCCCTGGGATCGAGCCCTTCTCCCTGCAGGTAAGATGGAGGAACGGGTGCTGGGGGCCAGGTCACCGGGGTGGGCGGGGCCTTCTCCCTGCAGGTGTCCCCCCAGGAGATGGTGCAGGAGATTCACCAGGTGCTCATGGACCGGGAGGACACGTGTCACCGCACCTGCTTCTCACTGCACCTGGATGGCAACGTGCTGGACCACTTCTCGGAGCTGCGCAGCGTCGAGGGGCTGCAGGAGGGCTCTGTGCTGCGTGTGGTGGAAGGTTGGTCTGGAAGTTGGACAGCCTGCCCGGGGGTAACGCCATACCCTCCCTGCCTTCCTGACAGAGCCGTACACGGTGCGTGAGGCCCGCATCCACGTGCGCCATGTCCGAGACCTGCTCAAGAGCCTGGACCCATCCGATGCCTTCAACGGGGTTGACTGCAACTCCTTGTCCTTCCTGAGTGTCTTCACCGACGGCGACCTGGGAGGTGCGGGAGGCACTGGGGCCGGGGATTGGGCCCCTGTGCTGACCACCAGCCTCGGGTCCCTCAGACAGCGGGAAGCGGAAGAAGGGCTTGGAGATGGACCCCATCGACTGCACACCACCCGAGTACATCCTGCCAGGGAGCCGGGAGCGGCCACTGTGTCCCCTGCAGCCCCAAAACCGTGACTGGAAGGTAGGATCCTGGGGGAGGGAGGAAGAGGGTCCGCCTGGCCCCTCAGACTCGGCCGCTCCCGAAGCCCTTGCAGTGCCTGAAAGTACTCACCATGAGCGGATGGAACCCGCCCCCGGGGAACCGGAAGATGCACGGGGACCTCATGTACCTGTTTGTGATCACAGCCGAGGACCGGCAAGTCAGCATCACCGCGTCCACACGGGGCTTTTACCTGAATCAGTGAGTCCCTGCCAGCCCACCACACCCCCCTGGCCCCCGCTCAGTGCCCGCCCTCTCCCTGCAGGTCCACAGCTTATCACTTCAACCCCAAGCCCGCCAGCCCCCGCTTCCTAAGCCATTCCCTAGTGGAGCTGCTCAACCAGATCAGCCCGACCTTCAAGAAGAACTTCGCTGTGCTGCAGAAGAAAAGGTAGTGCCTTTGTCCCCTCCCGCCTTGTCTCATGCCCCATCTCCCCCTCCCCTGCCTGCCACAGGGTCCAGCGCCACCCGTTCGAGAGGATCGCCACCCCATTCCAGGTGTACAGCTGGACAGCCCCCCAGGCGGAGCATGCCATGGATTGCGTGCGTGCAGAGGACGCCTACACCTCGAGGCTGGGCTATGAGGAGCACATTCCTGGACAGGTGCCTGCAACCTGGCCCTGCCCTCGCTGGGCAGCTCGTTTTTCCCTCCCTGATCTCTCTGCAGACCCGAGACTGGAATGAGGAGCTGCAGACGACGAGGGAGCTGCCTCGCAAGAACCTGCCTGAGCGGCTGCTCCGAGAAAGGGCCATATTCAAGGTGCCTGCAGCCTCTGCTGACCGGCAGTCTGACCTCTAACCCTGCCCTCCTCGACCCCCGCCAGGTGCACAGCGACTTCACCGCGGCAGCCACCAGGGGCGCCATGGCCGTCATTGACGGCAACGTGATGGCCATCAACCCCAGCGAGGAGACCAAGATGCAGATGTTCATCTGGAACAACATCTTCTTCAGCCTGGGCTTCGACGTCCGAGACCACTACAAGGACTTCGGGGGGGACGTGGCGGCCTACGTGGCGCCCACCAACGACCTGAATGGCGTCCGCACGTACAACGCGGTGGACGTGGAGGGGCTGTACACGCTGGGCACGGTGGTGGTGGATTACCGCGGCTACCGGGTCACGGCCCAGTCCATCATCCCCGGCATCCTGGAGCGGGACCAGGAGCAGAGCGTCATCTACGGCTCCATCGACTTCGGCAAGACCGTGGTGTCACACCCGCGGTACCTGGAGCTGCTGGAGCGCACGAGTCGGCCCCTCAAGATCCTGCGGCACCAGGTGCTCAACGACCGTGACGAGGAGGTGGAGCTCTGCTCCTCGGTCGAGTGCAAGGGCATCATTGGCAACGACGGGCGCCACTACATCCTCGACCTGCTGCGCACCTTCCCCCCGGACCTCAACTTCCTGCCCGTGCCTGGCGAGGAGCTGCCTGAGGAATGCGCCCGCGCCGGCTTCCCCCGCGCCCACCGGCACAAGCTCTGCTGCCTGCGCCAGGAGCTGGTGGACGCCTTCGTGGAGCACAGGTGAGGGGCGGCCCTGCCGGACCAGGGCCGGGGCTCCTGCTCTGCCCTGTTTCCTCTGCTCCAGGTACCTCCTCTTTATGAAGCTGGCCGCCTTGCAGCTGATGCAGCAGAACGCCAGCCAGCTGGAGACCCCCTCCTCCCTGGAAAATGGTGGTCCTTCCTCCTTGGAGTCCAAGTCTGAGGATCCTCCAGGACAGGAGGCGGGAAGTGAGGAGGAGGGTAGCAGCGCCAGCGGCCTGGCCAAGGTGAAGGAGCTGGCAGAGACCATCGCCGCAGACGACGGCACAGGTGGGGCTGCTGCAGATGGCCGGGAGAGAGCCGACCCGTGTCTCATGGAGCCATGTCTCCACAGCAGACCCTCGGAGCCGGGAGGTGATCCGCAACGCGTGCAAGGCGGTCGGCTCCATCAGCAGCACCGCCTTCGACATTCGCTTCAATCCTGACATCTTCTCACCAGGCAGGTGGTGGGGGCCGGCCAGCGCAGGAGCCCTGGCTCAGCCTCTCTGCTCTCCCTCCTCCAGGGGTTCGTTTCCCTGAGTCCTGCCAGGATGAAGTTCGGGACCAGAAGCAGCTGCTGAAGGACGCGGCTGCCTTCCTGCTCTCCTGCCAGATCCCTGGCTTGGTGAGGGAGGGGCTGCGGGGCTGGGTGGGGCTTGGGTGGGGGCCTGAGCTGCTGCAGCCCGCAGGTGAAGGACTGCATGGAGCACGCGGTCCTGCCCGTGGACGGGGCAACGCTGGCAGAGGTGATGCGCCAGCGGGGCATCAACATGCGCTACCTGGGCAAGGTGCTGGAGCTGGTGCTGCGGAGCCCGGCCCGCCACCAGCTGGACCACGTCTTTGTGAGTGCTGCCCGGGGTGGGGCGGAACGGGACTGACCAAGACCTCCCTTCTGAATCCTTCCAGAAAATCGGCATTGGAGAACTCATCACCCGCTCGGCCAAGCACATCTTCAAGACGTACTTACAGGTGCCACCCGTCCGCTCTGCGGCTGGCCATGGCCCTCATGACTCGGATCCAACCTGCCTCGCAGGGAGTCGAGCTCTCCGGCCTCTCAGCCGCCATCAGCCACTTCCTGAACTGCTTCCTGAGCTCCTACCCAAACCCCGTGGCCCACCTGCCCGCCGACGAGCTGGTCTCCAAGAAGCGGAATAAGAGGAGGAAAAACCGGCCCCCGGGGGCTGCAGATAACACAGCCTGGGCTGTCATGACCCCCCAGGAGCTCTGGAAGAACATCTGCCAGGAGGCCAAGAACTACTTTGACTTCGACCTCGAGTGGTGCGTGCGGGGCAGGGGCGGTGGGGTGGGTGTGGGCTGCTCAGGCCCCCTGCTCCCTCCTCAGTGAGACCGTGGACCAGGCTGTGGAGACCTACGGCCTGCAGAAGATAACGCTCCTGCGGGAGATCTCGCTGAAAACAGGGATCCAGGTGGGCATGGCTCACAGCATCCCCGCTGTGTCAGGCTTCCTGTGGTGGGGGGGCTGCCCCCCAGGTCCTGCTGAAGGAGTACAGCTTCGACAGTCGCCACAAGCCCGCGTTCACCGAGGAGGACGTGCTCAACATCTTCCCCGTGGTCAAGCACGTCAACCCCAAGGCCTCGGATGCCTTCCATTTCTTCCAGAGCGGGCAGGCCAAAGTGCAGCAGGGTGTGTGGCCAGGTGGGGCTGGGTGGAGGTGGCTGACCTTGCCACCCCTGGGGGTGCCCTGCAGGCTTCCTGAAGGAGGGCTGTGAGCTCATCAATGAGGCCCTGAACCTGTTTAACAACGTCTACGGAGCCATGCACGTGGAGACCTGCGCCTGCCTGCGCCTCCTCGCCCGCCTCCACTACATCATGGGCGACTACGCAGAGGTACCCTCTGGGCTGTGGCAGCAAAGGCCTGGACGCCGCGGCAACCACCACTGTCTCTCCCCAGGCCCTGAGTAACCAGCAGAAGGCGGTGCTGATGAGCGAGCGGGTGATGGGCACCGAGCACCCCAACACCATCCAGGAATACGTGAGTCGCGAGTGCCGCCCGCGCCGGGGGATGCCACCCTGACCTGTCTCCGCCCCGCCCGCAGATGCACCTGGCCCTGTACTGCTTCGCCAGCAGCCAGCTGTCCACCGCCCTGAGCCTGCTGTACCGCGCCCGCTACCTCATGCTGCTGGTGTTCGGGGAAGACCACCCCGAGATGGCGCTGCTGGACGTGAGTGCTGGGGCGGGGGGGCGGCAGGGACCGCTGACCAGGGCCCCCCACCGCCTGCCCCCAGAACAACATCGGGCTGGTGCTGCACGGGGTGATGGAGTACGACCTGTCGCTGCGCTTCCTGGAGAACGCGCTGGCCGTCAGCACCAAGTACCACGGGCCCAAGGCCCTCAAGGTGGCCCTCAGGTGAGGGGCCGCCCGTCCAAACGCCAAGGCCGCTTCCCTCGCCCCGCGCCGCGCCTCCCGGCAGCCACCACCTTGTCGCCCGAGTCTACGAGAGCAAAGCTGAGTTCCGGTCGGCCCTGCAGCACGAGAAGGAGGGTTACACCATCTACAAGACGCAGGTGCGCGGCGGGGGCGTGGCGGGGGCGGGGGCGGGGGGCCTGATCCCTTCCCGCCTCCCCGCAGCTGGGCGAGGACCATGAGAAGACCAAGGAAAGCTCCGAGTACCTCAAGTGCCTGACCCAGCAGGCCGTGGCCCTGCAGCGCACCATGAACGAGATCTACCGCAACGGCTCCAGCGCCAACATCCCGCCCCTCAAGGTGAGTCCGGGGCGGAGCGGCCCCTCCGGCCCCCCCGCTCACCGCTGGTTTCCCCGCCCCGCAGTTCACGGCCCCCAGCATGGCCAGCGTCTTGGAGCAGCTGAACGTCATTAACGGCATCCTCTTCATTCCTCTCAGGTGAGGCCTCCGCCCCACTCGAGTGTCTCCCGAGAGCCACCTCCATCCCCACCCTTATCCTCAGCCAAAAAGACCTGGAGAATCTGAAAGCCGAGGTGGCGCGGCGGCACCAGCTCCAGGAGGCCAGCAGAAACAGGGATAGAGCCGAGGAGCCCATGGCTACCGAGCCCGCGCCAGCGGGGGCCCCAGGAGACCTGGGCTCCCAGCCCCCGGCTGCCAAGGACCCTTCTCCGAGCGTGCAGGGATAGAGAGGGAGCCAGACGGACAGCCAGCCAGCGGCCCCGTCACCAGGGAGCCCGACTGCGGGAGAAGGGGGCGAGCCTGCGGGCGGAAGAGGAAGCAAGGCCCTCTTCCTCCACGTCTCACCCCACCCCACCCCCGTGTCCTCCTGGGAGCCTGGCCTGCCTGCCCCGCAGAAGGTGTTTTTGCGCTGGTTCAATGAATAGATGATGCAGAGGCCCCATTGGAGACACGTGAATGGCGTGTGCGGCCATCAGTTCCCGGCTGGGGGGCAGGTGTTGCTTCGGCCCCCGCCGTCCGGCCGGCGTGTGCGAGTGCGCCCCTGGCTGTGAGTGTTGACCGTTCCTCTCCCCTGTACATAGCCCGAGCCAGTCCTGAGTGGGTGACTCCTGAGTGGGTGACGCGCAGACGGGATTTCTCAGGTCATTTGTATGGTCGACATGATGGCTGCTGCTTTGGCTGCCACCACCCCCGGGCCCAGCCTGTCTGAAAGTTCAGGGTTTAGGCCGAAAAACCCGGTGGGGAGGGGTGGGGAGCCGGAGCTCTGTGGCGGGGCTGGAGGGCTGGGGTGCACTTTAGTTTGGGGCGGGACGGGAGCCGCCGTTGTGACTGGCGTGGTCTGGCTGCTGCTCCCGAACGGAGGGGTCGGGGTTGGCTTGCTGGGCCCTCAGAGCCCAGTGGGTGGCTCTGACTCGGCTCCCTACTCCCTGCACCCAGCTGGGCGCAGCCTTGGGGCCTGCGGTCTGAATGTATCCCTCCCCTCAGTTTTAACCTGAGCTGCCGAACGCACAGTGGGCCGGGGGCGAGGCTGGGGGAAGCGGGGCCCAATTACGGATCCCGGGAGTTACAGGTGCCGACGTGATGTCGCTTCTCTGGTGCCCAGCTCCCTTCCTGGTCTGAGACTAGCTCTGGGGGTGGCGGGGGCCCCCACACGCTGCTCCCGCTCCACCCTGCCCGTGCTGCTGCTCTGTGCCTGCTGTCAGAGCCCTGGTGGGGGAGGATGTGGCCACCCTGAGACCCGGAGGAGACGGGCGTCTGCCTGGGTTTGCGGAGAGCCGCTTATGGGTGTGGTCCGTCCAGACACCTTGTTTCAAGGGGGATGGGCGTGAGCGGGCAAGCAGAGCATCCCCACCGCTGAGCAAGAACTTTTTCTTGTTTTTAAACCATCACGTCCTCATTTCACATTGGAATAAAGTGAGTTTTTGAAACCTGCGGCCCCAGGCTCACCTGTGTGTTCTGTAACCCGG